ATTTATTTTTCGGTTCACCTTTTTCATTTTTCCCCTTTCTTTTTACCAGAAGGAATATGAAGTTACATATAAATTCTGCATAATTGAAAAAGTGATTTTGATTTACTTTTTACTTGAGCAAGGAGTTGCTTTTACTTAAAGGCATTTTTATTTTTAAGAAATTTGAAAAAACCCCACTTAAGGATCCACTTACATTAGGCCACTAGCAAATATTTTTAGATAAGATTTTGATTGATTTCTTTCAGTCTGATTCCATAATCTCAAATTTCTTCGTTTCTTTTCTCCTACTTTCCATCCTCTTGATGCTACAATCAATAATTTGATTTGGGAGATTCTTTCTTTTTGTTGGGGCTGGTGGTGGGGAGGGAGATCGTTGTTTTGAATATTAAATGATCATTTAATGGGGCTTTGACACAATATCATATAAATGCAACTTTAATCCATTCATTCAGATTTAAGGCTTAGCTTTATATAAAATATGAAGCTTAATTTTTTTTTTCAACTCAAGTTCAGTCTCCTCTGATTTTGTAACAGACTTCTAACTGTTGAGCATTGACTTTAAACAGTCCTCTGTGGTGACTTGAGTTCCAAATTACATAACCACTTTAATTCTGCACTAATTTGTTCTGAATGACCCTCTTTCTTTCATTTCACCCTTAACATCTTTGGCTAAGAAATTTTACATGTTTTTGTTTTGTTTTGTTTTGTTTTTTGAGACGGAGTCTCACTCTGTTGCCCAGGCTGGAGTGCAGTGGCACGATCTCCGCTCACTGCAAGCTTCGCCTCTTGGGTTCGTGCCATTCTCCTGCCTCAGCCGCCCAAGTAGCTGGGACTACAGGCACCCGCCACCGCGCCTGGCTAATTTTTTGTATTTTTAGTAGAGACGGGGTTTCACCATGTTAGCCAGGATGGTTTCGATCTCCTGACCTCGTGATCCGCCCGCCTCGGCCTCCCAAAGTGCTGGGATTACAGGCGTGAGCCACCGCGCCCGGCCTACATGTTTTGTGTATTGAACTAAATAGTTTCTGTTTTTCCCTTTTGAGACCTTTGATGAGTTTAACTCTTTCTATATTTCTTGGATTTCAAGTTGTAAGCCCTAGTTATAAGGACTTAAATGAATATTGATACAGGCATTTCGATTCTCTAGAGATCTGCTTTCACCAATATGTGTGTGTGTGTGTTTGTGTGTATTTTTGTATGCACATGTCAACGTGGATGGATATTTGTTCCTGGAGCCTTAATTGCATTACTAATGTTTATTCTGGTAAAGAAAGGCAGTGTGGCAAAATGACATGTTTTCTTAGGAGCTTTTGTGCTGGCACTCCATGCTGTTATGAATACTTTTTATGACCTGGCTTATGAATCTAATCATTTATAATAGCATTTCTGTGGGGAAAACAATGGATTGCAAATTCCAAGCTGTTGACTTATAAACATATTTTTGAAGCATGAAGTATTGATAAATTGGAGACTGTTGAAATAGTCCATAAGGCCTGGGCTTAGTTTGGGGCCCATGAAAGCAGAGCCTGAAGCAAGGAGTTGGGTGCAAATAATTTATTTGGGAGGTGATCTTAGGAAGCAGCGCTGAGGGAGCGGGGAGAGAGGCAGGGAAGGAGAAAGTCAATAATAACAGAGTGTGTTATAGTTAGAGCATTTACACAGCCATCCCTGTACCCCTCTGCTTGAGGTTGTGCACTGGGCCATTTGTACTTCCGCCTTTCTGGGTCACTCTTGCCTTCAGGCTGAGTTGATGCCACCCAGCTTCAAAGAAGGCTCTGGGGACAAAAGAGACACTTATGCTGTCTTTAGTGGGAGCTGTCAGCTTGAGGCCACCCTACTCTGAACTCCCCGCCATGGCAATGGCTGAAATCAGAGGTGGGTGGAGGGAATATGACAAGGGGACATCAAGAGGATCTGCTGCCAACATCCAAAATGGATTGATTATATACAGTTCAGCTAACCTATTTCATTGAATCAAAGACTGTCAATTGTAAGATCCCCCATTAATTTATGTACCACTAAGAAAGAAAATGTCCCACTGAGGAAGGAAAATATGCTGCCAGGTAAACTATGATGGCTGTTAAATGTGAGACACACCCAATGTCAGAGATATTAAAATATGAGAAAGAGTGTGTTCCAGACTTGGTGGAACACAGTATGTGATGAATACTGTGAAGCTATGCTGTAGGTCTGTATGTCATATTATGGAAAGATGTCAGGAATACATTGTTAAATGAAAATGGCAGGTTATACAGTGTGTAAAATGTGGTTCTGTTAACGTGAATAAGCAAATTGATAAATTCTAGGTGAATTTACGCTCAACTACTAATATGAATTCTCCCCAGTGTGGTGAGATTACTCACAATGTTTTCATGGTGAGATACGCCTGGTGTGACACAGTTTACAAAGGAAAAATAAAGAAGTAGAAGTCTAGAGACATCATGATATGCAGACTCTTTTGATAAGTCATTAACATCATAAAAGCCAGATCTAAAACCTCCTCCTGGAAATTGTTTAATTAATTTCTGTTTCTGTTGACTAGGAGCAGTGTTGTTATTACGAACAACTGATTTCCTGTGATGACTCATAATTCAGCCATATACTTTGTATCCACACCTCGGAAGAGCTTGTCCTGAGGGACCTCCATCTACCCTCTCAGTTAAGATACTTCTGATGTCTTTCTTCACTCTCTCTGACCTTCTTTCTAATTTCTCTTTTTTAGGTTTTAGGGTTTCCTTTGGGCCACCCAAAATGTTTTTTAAATACTTTGGATAAGAGCTAAACCACCTGCCACTGGGGACTTCCATACTCTCGGCTCCCTTGTCATCTGATGGCATTTTGATTGTCTCGAGGCCAAGTGACTTGCTGTCCATGATGAGTGATGAGAAGAACCTTGGTGTGTCCCAAAAATTGGTATCACCTTCAAGGAGCACAAGTAGCTGCTCTTCCAAGCAAGGAAGTCGACAGGTAAAGTTTAACTCATGCAAATTTTAATATGCGACATTTAACATGAACTCTTTTGTTGGAACAGGACAGCTGGGAAGTGGTGGAAGGACTGAGGGGGGAGATGAATTACACCCAGGAGCCACCAGTTCAGAAAGGATTTTTGCTGAAAAAGAGGAAGTGGCCCTTAAAAGGCTGGCATAAGGTAAGGTTGGTCTTGGCCTCCCCTTTATTTGCTGCCTTAATTAATAATACTTTCTTCCCCACAGAGATTCTTCTATCTGGACAAAGGAATCTTGAAATATGCCAAGAGCCAAACCGATGTAAGTCTTTTTGTGGGCCCACTGTGGTATTGGTCCCCAAGTGACCCTCTTGGTGCCTCTGCAGATAGAGAGAGAGAAGCTGCATGGCTGCATTGATGTCGGGCTCTCAGTGATGTCTGTAAAGAAGTCATCAAAATGCATAGACCTTGACACCGAGGAGCACATCTACCATCTGAAGGTGAGGCTGCTTCCCACTGTGCAGAGTTCACTTTGTTTCCTTTTTTCAATCGAATATATTATAGGTCAAGTCAGAAGAAGTCTTTGATGAGTGGGTATCGAAACTTCGCCACCACAGAATGTATCGTCAGAATGAAATTGCCATGTTTCCACATGAAGTTAACCACTTTTTCTCAGGGTCCACCATCACAGACTCTTCATCTGGGGTGTTTGACTCCATTTCAAGTAGGAAGGTAATGAGTGTTTTGCCAATAATGAATCTGAGTTTACAATGTGCTTTTGTCATCCGTGGAACAGCGTAGCAGTATATCAAAGCAGAATTTATTTCAAACTGGAAGCAATGTATCATTTTCTTGTGGTGGTGAGACACGAGTTCCATTATGGTTACAGTCTTCAGAGGACATGGAAAAATGCTCCAAAGGTAGAGTGACTTGAAACGTCTGCTTTCTGTTGCATTGTGAGCACTGTCCTCTTTTCCCCCACAGACCTGGCGCACTGTCATGCCTACCTGGTAGAAATGAGCCAGCTCCTGCAAAGCATGGACGTCCTGCATCGGACATACTCGGCACCAGCTATCAACGCCATCCAGGTGAGCCGGACTCCTCTTCTGTTGACATTCTGGTCTGTGCTCTCTTTCCTGTTTTGAAACAAAGGGTGGATCTTTTGAAAGTCCCAAAAAGGAAAAAAGATCGCACAGGAGGTGGCGGTCCAGAGCTATTGGCAAAGATGCTAAAGGAACACTGCAGGTAACCATTGCTTCCCCTGACAGACTGGTTTCAAAAGAAATATCTCCCTTTGGTGTTACTTCAGGTCCCGAAACCTTTTTCTGGCCCAGTAAGACTACACTCCTCCAATCCTAATTTGTCAACACTAGATTTTGGAGAAGAGAAAAATTATTCTGATGGCTCTGAAACCTCATCAGAGTTTTCTAAAATGCAAGAAGATCTGTGTCATATTGCCCATAAAGGTAAATGAGTTTTCTTTCTTCCTAATGTGTTTTATTCCTTTTTATAATGATTCTATCTCTATAGTTTACTTCACTTTAAGGTCAGCTTTTAATATCATGTCAGCGGAGAGAGAGAAACTGAAGCAGCTGATGGAGCAGGATGCCTCCTCCTCCCCGTCTGCTCAGGTCATTGGTCTGAAGAACGCCCTGTCATCCGTAAGTTACATGTCTGCCTCCAGGAATGCCTGTAACAGAGCCCCACTATTTTAACATGTTCCAGGCCCTAGCACAAAACACAGATCTTAAAGAACGCTTACGCAGAATCCATGCCGAGTCTCTGCTCCTCGACTCCCCCGCTGTCGCCAAGTCGGGTGACAATCTGGCAGAGGTGGGTAGGTTTCTCGTCTGGTAATGTCTCCCTGTATACATTTTTGGTTTTGTTCTTCAAATAGGAAAACTCCAGAGATGAAAACCGAGCTCTAGTTCATCAGCTTTCTAATGAAAGTAGACTCTCCATCACTGACTCCCTTTCTGAGTTTTTTGATGCTCAGGAAGTTCTGTTATCTCCAAGCTCTTCAGAAAACGAGGTTTGAGCAATGTTTACAGTATGGTGCCTCAACTCTAATGAATGTTATTTCTTCTTTCCCATAGATTTCTGATGATGACTCATATGTCAGTGACATAAGTGATAATCTTTCCTTAGATAATCTCAGTAATGATTTAGATAATGAGAGACAGACCTTGGGTAAGATTTACATTATTTAATCTCTGAAAAGTTATAGAGACAACCAGGCCTCTTTCCCTTTCAGGGCCTGTCCTTGATAGTGGTCGGGAAGCGAAGTCCCGGAGAAGAACGTGCCTGCCGGCGCCCTGCCCGAGCAGCAGTAACATCAGCCTGTGGAACATCCTGAGGAACAACATCGGGAAGGACCTGTCCAAGGTGGCCATGCCGGTGGAGCTGAACGAGCCCCTGAACACGCTGCAGAGGCTCTGCGAGGAGCTGGAGTACAGCGAGCTCCTGGACAAGGCCGCGCAGATTCCCAGCCCCCTGGAAAGGATGGTGAGGAGTCAGCCTTCCCTTGCCACTGTCCAGAAATGACAAAGTTCTTTTCTCTTGTCCTTAGGTATATGTGGCAGCCTTTGCCATATCAGCGTATGCATCTAGCTACTACCGAGCTGGAAGCAAGCCATTTAATCCGGTTCTTGGAGAAACATATGAATGTATTCGGGAGGACAAGGGCTTCCAGTTTTTTTCAGAACAGGTAGATGTACACCATTTTTTGCTTGTTGGGAGTTTTTTGTTTTTCTGTCCTTTGTTTCCATCAGGTCAGCCACCATCCGCCTATCTCTGCGTGTCATGCTGAGTCTAGAAATTTTGTTTTCTGGCAAGGTAATGTGCTAATACATTTTACTTCCATCATACTAAAAATGTAATATTTGGTATTTCATTTCAGATGTGAGATGGAAAAACAAATTCTGGGGCAAATCCATGGAAATTGTTCCAATTGGCACAACCCATGTGACTCTGCCAGTGTAAGTTCTTCTTCTGTGGTTAAGGAGCTTTAAATTGGTACTTCTACTTTTTCCTTCTTTTTAGTTTTGGGGATCATTTTGAGTGGAACAAAGTGACCTCTTGCATCCATAACATCTTAAGCGGGCAGAGGTGGATTGAGCACTATGGAGAGATTGTCATCAAGAACCTGCATGATGATTCCTGCTACTGCAAAGTGAATTTTATAAAGGTAACTCCAGTGACTCTCTGAGCTCTGACCCTAGGACTAAGCCAACAACTCATTTGAATCCTAGGCAAAATACTGGAGCACTAATGCCCATGAGATTGAAGGCACAGTGTTTGACAGGAGTGGAAAAGCGGTTCATCGGCTGTTTGGGAAATGGCATGAAAGCATCTACTGTGGCGGCGGCTCCTCTTCTGCCTGTGTATGGAGAGCAAGTGAGTGTCTGGGTTTGTGGACCCCAGGCTGTAGTTAGGGGTGAATGATTTATTTTCTTCTTAGATCCTATGCCGAAAGGCTACGAGCAATACTATAGCTTCACACAGTTTGCGCTGGAATTAAATGAAATGGATCCATCATCAAAGTCTTTATTGCCACCTACTGACACTCGATTTAGGCCAGACCAGAGGTAAGGATTTTTTAAAGATTTTTCTCTCCAGAATCCTTTCATTTTTTTTTCCTCGATGCCTCAGGTTTCTAGAGGAAGGGAACTTAGAAGAAGCTGAAATACAAAAGCAGAGGATTGAACAACTGCAGAGAGAAAGGCGGCGGGTCTTAGAAGAAAATCATGTGGAGCACCAGCCTCGGTTTTTCAGGTTCGTGCCTGGATTGAGTAGGTTTTTGGTTGGAGTCTGCAAGAAATTGTTTCTTCTTTCACAGGAAATCCGACGATGACTCTTGGGTGAGCAACGGCACCTATTTGGAACTTAGAAAAGATCTTGGTTTTTCCAAACTGGACCATCCTGTCTTATGGTGAAAAAGTAAAGAAGAAAGATAACATTAGTGTATTTCTCCTGTGCTTGCCTTCTGAAGTGGCACAAACCTGTGTTTATATATTTAAAAGATACTCTAGGATGATCACTTGTGCTTAGCTTAGCATTGTAACTCTTTAAGTCTATATTTTCCTCAGTGCGTTTCTTTACAATTTCAAATGTTACCCTGATTGTTTATATGAATGTAGAACACCTTGACATTTCTTTTTATATATAAACTATTTAATAAAAATGAAAGATTGAATGTTCATGTGTGGGTTAAAAAAAGAAGCTTTAACACTAATTTTCCAAAGGTTAGGGAAGATTCCAATTAAATTTATGCCTTATAAAATTATGTTGTAGAAAAAAAATCAACCTCTCCCAGGTGCATTAAGAAATAAGAATTCCCAGGGTTACTCACCCATGCGTAAGCTACCCAAGTTTAATTTGGTAGCTGAAATATCTTTTTGCCTCAGACAGCTCTTGAATTGCTCATACAGAACAATTCTGCTGGTGCTGGAGTCTGAAGAATATTTTCATTTGCATTTTAGTGGTTAGGGAGAGGATATAAGATTAATGGAATGTATATTTTTATATAAGACGTATACGGCACCTTCTTGAAAAGGAAGCATTTGAACTTGTTCCTCCCTATAGTTCTATTGCCTTATATGCAAAATTGTACCCTGTTGCTCAGAGAAATTATTCATAAGAGAAAAGAATTCCAATTAATTAAATATCACAATAGCATCCCAGAGAGACAGTAGGAAATTTCTCCTTAGTGAGAGCTGAGTCCTTGAGAAGTTAAGAGACTGTTTCCTGCTTCCCACCCCACCCCGTTTTTTGTCCCTCCGTTTGATCACCTCCCTGTTGAGTATGGAATGTCCCAGTTTAATATAAAACATACAGTTTATTCCACACAGCAGTTTGACTTTGTAAAAGTTTAGCAAAATAACTGATTGTTTTGGATAACTCAACATGTTTTTCTTAAATGCTGTTTTAGTATTTTCTACCTCTTAATAAGCACCATATTTTAGATCTTGTATAAAAAGTTGCCATCTGCCTTATAGACAAATGTAGAGAATTGATGTTCTTGCTTTGTGTTGTGTTCTGGTAAAGCTTTAAGTGAGTGTCTTACCCCTTTCCTATACTTTCTTGTTATCCATATCATTCTTTTGTGAGTTTTGCAGCAGTCTTGAATAATACAGATTATAACTACTGAAAGGGGAACCTTCGTCTTTTTAAATGTGTTATTTCACATTACAATAATATGTGTAGTAGTTGAATTGTGTTATCAAAGCATGTCCAACTTCTGTCCAGATGACATTAAAACCAAAGCCTAATTGTTAAGCCTCTTATTCTAAAGTCCATAGCAATGCTATGGAATATCAAGTATAATGATGTAGTAAAAAGATTTCTCCAGAAAACACTTTGAGATACTTAAAGAAATTCAGAGCATATCGAATGTTATGAATGAAGAGTAAAATAATTACAGGAAAAGAATGCATGATTTTTCATTGTCACACCAAATAACCAGTTGGACAATATTGCATTTTCAAAATGGAGAGTTATTTAAAGTGGATGTGTAGCCTTCTGGAATCTGCACGTGACTGGCATTTTAAAACAACTCATTAAATATTGGATTCATTTTATCGAGATGCCAAGATGAACACAATGTGAATATCATTTCCATTTCTAAGCAGTTGAATGACACAGTCAGATTCTTTGGTGTATGCTTTGTTCTTTCCATCTCAAGCATTTATCCAAATTCTGCTCACAGACATGAGGAAGCAGGCTGTAGATTTAAGGGCACTCAAGGGGAAAACAAATGTAGTTTCCACAGTGTGAGGATAAATGTAGAATCGTGGTAATATTGGCTGTTAAATTGGCCTGCTCCAGAGACTGGCTCAAAAAAGAAAGAAGCAACGAAAACAAAATGCACAGCCTGAATGGACGTAGCACTGTCATGTGGCATTTGGAAAATCTTTAATTATCCTAATGTTATTTCACTTGCCCTTATGCTTTATTTTAGAGTCCCAGGGACAACTGGATGAAACATTACGTCTGTAGTCATCTTATTTGAGATGGGGGTGGGAACGAATTAAAATATGATAGAGAACTATATGCAGATTTTAAAATCTAGTCAGTACTAGCATCTATAAAGGGCTTTTCTGAAATTTAAACAGCTTGGTGATGCATCCTGATATTATAAGCTTAAAACTATCTTGAGGGGGAAATGACTTCTTTTCTCCTTCTGTCCCTTTTCTCAAAAGCATCTTTCCCCCAAATGTATGTCTCTAGGACATTTTATAGTTTTAAGAGGAAGAAAACAGAAACGTGGCATCATTTGGGAAGAACCAAGGTAGAATTTAATTTTCTGGACTTTAAATCTCCTGGTTAAATAATGCTAATCACTGTACCATTTGAGTTACATGTTTTAACCTCTTTTTTTTTTCTAATTATTCCATCCAAAATTTCTGGTGAATTACACAGAAATTTTTGGAAATGGGACTTTGTGCAGGTAACCACCCTGCACTTCAGGTAATGTTCCTGTCACAGCTGTCGACTACCCCACGCTGCAGGAAATCCATTCAGAAATGAGCTAACAGTCTCCAGTGTAGCAGGAGAGCCAGTCACTTCCCTCCCCAGGCCCCAAAGCACCCCAAGGCTGGTATTCCTTGAGTCATAGGTATTAATAATAAAAGCCTCAATGCAGCTTCTCCATGTAGTTCCTCTCCTACAAGCCAGGTGGATTCTGGTCCTAACTAAAGAGATGGGAGTTCACCTGAGGGCAAGAAGTACCCAGGATGCCCAAACAGCCGCACAGGTGTCCTGTGCTTCCTGTGAGACTTCCTGGGGGAAATATACAAACTAATATATTTTTTAATGTTTACGTCATTTACACTGCTGCTTTTCTCATATTCTGCTTTTAATTACTTGTAGTAAATCATTTGTTTGGGCTTCAAGCACTGTCTTCCATCTGCATCTTCCAGATTTATCATGAGTGATCTTGTTCTACTGTTAAAGATGTCAAGCCTAAAAAGTAATAAAGTTTTTATTTGGCTGTTGAACCTTGATGTAGCCCCTACTACATACACTACAAGTTATGCCTTCTGGCTACTACAGAATCTCCGCAGACCTTTTAGTTATGAGTAGAAGCAATAAGAAGGTGTCCTTATGGTCTTAGGAATAATAGTTCCAATGTATTGGCATAATTTGTTTGAATGTCTTTATTTTGATATTAACACCGGCATAAATCTATTTTTGCTACCAGATGATAGCTATTTTCATTTGCTCTATTTTCCTCTGCATTGTACTAATCTGTTACTCAGTGTTAGTCTTCATTTTTCTGTGTTGGAAACCTGCGTCATGTAAATATCTGCAAATCATGACAGTCTAAAGTGCAAACCATTTTCAGAGACTTTGGGGAATGCAGTGATCAGAAGTGGCTAATTTATTTTATTTCTGATTATTTTATCCAGAGGGTACTTTTTTAATGGATATTTGTAAATCTTCCACTTAACCACTGAAAATTATTTTGTTTTAATCCCACCCTTCCATCCATACCTCTGCCTCCCCAAAAAGCTCCTATTAATTTGCTTATCCCCCTCATGTAGCTAGTTGAATGTGAATAAATAACATGGAAAAAAAGGCCACTTTTGTCTTTGTTTTTCCAGGTTAATGGG